CCCACTCCCAACTTTGGGTAGCCTCTAAGGTCTCTCTTGGTAGGAAACCAGATCCAGGGACAGGGAATTAACTGTCACTCTTCTGACTGATCGCCTAACACTCTAGCTGGGGACAAGGTGTTATTGGAGGCATCAGCTCTGGAGAAATTCAGCAGGAAGGCTAGGCTACCACTGCAGCATAGGTGGTTGATTTTCCAACTGCCTGTGTCTTGCTAGCTTGAACTTCTCATGTTTACTGATATGTCATTTTACCGTCAAGAAAAAAGCTGAATCGGAAAACTGCATGTTTTGATTATTTTAAAAAAACCCAAAACGATGGAAGAGAGCTGGGTAAAAAGGATGCAAGAAGAGAAACTTGTGGGGCTAGTGTGTGCGGAGCGGTGTCTCGGCAGTCTTCTTTTATTTACAGGTATTCCAAAGGCACTATCTGTACCTGGTTTCAGGGACCCTCTTTTTTACTCACCCTCAGACCAGGCAAGACAGAGTGCCCCAAAGTGGATGTTTTAAGGGGAGTCTCAAGGAAGGAGTATATAGACACTAAGAAACTGCTGGAGGGAAAGAAGAAAGGGAATGAATGAAAGAGCAATGGTGACCATTTTTCAATCGTTTGGGGATTGAAAAGACATGATAACGGTCCCTGGAAGTAGACAGGGAGAAAGGGGTTGTTAGGGACAGAAAGGAGCAGAATAGCAGAGTGTTATGCCACAGACTCCAGGGCAGGCTGCCTGCTTTGGAATCCTAGGATCCTCTTAGAGGCAAGTTACTTGCCATTTAACACTGCAGTTCTCTCATCTGTAAAATGGGCACACTGCAGTGATTGCCTCATATACTTATTGTTAGGATTAAAATAACTACCATAGGGAAAGCACTGAGAAGGGTGTTGGGTGGAGAGGAAGTCCTGTAGAAGCATTAGCTGGTAGTACTTGCAGTGGATGGAATAAAGGCCTGGGTTGGGACATCACATCTTGTGGTTTTCCTTCTGCTCTGCCCTCGACTGTGGTGTCACTTACTCCCCTTTGCTTCCCCAGGCTCCTTCTCTATAAAGTGGGATCTATCATGACCAGCCTACCTTATCAATATAGGAGAGAAAATCTTCATGCCTGAAGGTCAGTGATCACAAATGGCATACTTGACCTTATGTTTTGCCTCCCTTGTCTTTCCCTCTCACAGATATACCCCTGCTCCCTGGCTCCCCACGCCGGCTGAGCCCTCAGGCAGGGTCCAGAGGGGGCCAGGGCCCCAAACATGGACAGCAGTGTCTCAAGATGCCAGGTCCCCGGGCCCCAGGTCTGCAGGGCGGTTCCAACAGAGATCCTGGCCAGCCCTGCGGTGGAGAGAGCACCCGCAGCAGCTCTGTGAGTACTGGGCGGGGGTGGGGTGGGGGGATCCTTGCCCTGCCTCTCCTCTCTCTCTGGCCAGGTCATCAACAACTATCTGGATGCCAATGAGCCTGTGTCCTTGGAGGCCCGTCTTAGCCGCATGCACTTCCATGACAGTCAGAGGAAGGTCGACTATGTACTTGCCTACCACTACCGGAAACGCGGGGTGCACCTGGCCCAAGGCTTCCCTGGCCACTCGCTGGCTATCGTCTCCAATGGGGAGACAGGCAAGGAGCCTCATGCTGGGGGCCCAGGTGACATTGAGCTGGGACCGCTCGATGCCCTGGAGGAGGAGAGGAAGGAGCAGCGGGAGGAATTTGAGCACAATCTGATGGAGGCTGGACTGGAGCTTGAGAAGGACTTGGAGGTGAGTCAGGCGGGTGGCCAGGGACTTGGAGAGTTTCCATTTGTTCTTTCTTTGTACCTTGCAGAATAAAAGCCAGGGATCCATCTTTGTCCGGATACACGCCCCGTGGCAGGTGCTGGCCAGAGAGGCAGAATTCTTGAAGATCAAAGTTCCTACCAAGAAAGTATGAGCATGTTTCTCCTGGGTTCTGGGCCTTGTTTTAATCTCTGCTGCTGATCCTTGGAAAGGAGGTGAGCAAAACTCTAATGCCCATGTTATGATTCCTTTTCAGACCTGTGGCTCTTCCTTTCATAGATGTACGAGATCAAAGCAGGAGGCAGCATTGCAAAGAAGTTCAGCGCGGCTCTGCAGAAGCTGAGCTCGCACCTGCAGCCCCGAGTTCCAGAACACAGCAACAACAAGATGAAAAACCTCTCCTACCCATTCTCCAGGGAGAAGATGTACCTGTGAGTATTGAAGCTGCTGGAGCAGAGATGTGGAATTTGCCATCTGCTCTCTTGGTGTCTCCAGGTACAACATCCAGGAAAAGGACACCTTCTTTGATAATGCCACCCGCAGCCGCATTGTAAGTAAATGGATGTACTGTGTTAGGAAAGAGAGCTCACAGCTCTGCTGTCGTCCCCTTTTAGGTGCACGAGATCCTGAAGCGCACAGCCTGCTCCCGAGCCAACAACACGATGGGTAAGGACCCCAGCCCGCGGGCAGGGTGCTGAAGTTACTATTTTCATCTCCCTTTCTTCCGTAGGTATTAACTCTCTGATCGCAAACAATATCTATGAGGCTGCCTACCCTCTTCATGACGTAAGTACTATTTTCATCAGCGTGCTCTCTGTTGGCTTTATCCAGCATCACTTTTTCTCCACAGGGTGAATACGATAGTCCAGAGGACGATATGAATGACAGGAAGGTAAGCCTGCCTCGTGCAGCATCCTGGACTTTCTCTAACCTGTTTCCTTATTTTCTTTGTTTAGCTGCTATATCAAGAATGGGCGCGCTATGGAGTGTTCTATAAGTTCCAACCTATTGACCTCATCAGGTAAGAGGTGGTAGGGAACTTTTGGAAGTATCATGTGTTTCATTTTCTTTTCTTTCTTTTCCAGAAAGTATTTTGGAGAAAAAATTGGACTGTATTTTGCCTGGCTGGGATTATATACATCATTCCTCATCCCATCTTCTGTAATTGGAGTGATTGTGTTTCTTTATGGATGTGCAACAATTGAAGAAGATATTCCCAGGTAAATCAGTTTTAAAGAAAAGGGCTCAGTTGCCACCTGACCCAACAACCTCCATCTATTGCAGCAGAGAGATGTGTGACCAGCAGAATGCCTTCACCATGTGTCCCCTGTGTGACAAGTCCTGTGATTACTGGAACCTCAGCTCAGCCTGTGGGACCGCGCAGGCCAGCCACCTGTTTGACAACCCTGCCACCGTCTTCTTCTCTATCTTCATGGCTCTGTGGGGTATGTGGCCATCACCAGGCTTGCTTATATGGTCAAGGTTTTTGTTCTTGTTGTTCTTTTTAAGCTACCATGTTCCTGGAAAACTGGAAGAGGCTACAGATGCGACTGGGCTACTTTTGGGACCTGACTGGCATAGAAGAGGAAGAAGTGAGTTCTCTCACGTATTTCTCACATACTTCTCTCTTTTTCTCAACACCGGCGCTATCCCCAGGAACGTGCCCAGGTTTGGTTTTCAGTGTGATAACGAGTGTTGTGGTTTACTAACCACTCACTGCTCTTTGGTTTAGGAACATTCCAGGCCTGAGTATGAAACCAAAGTTCGAGAGAAAATGCTAAAGGAGAGCAACCAGTCTGCTGTCCAGAAATTGGAAACAAACACGACGGAGTGTGGCGATGAGGTATGAAGCTGGACTTGCTGCTCACGGTCCTCCTGATTGTCTCTACTCTCCCGTTTCTCCCCAGGATGATGAAGATAAACTGACCTGGAAGGATCGTTTCCCAGGTTACCTGATGAACTTTGCCTCCATCTTATTCATGGTAATTTCCTTGAGGGACCACTTGCCTGTGACTGATGTGTACTTCTCTCTGTTTTCCCAAACAGATTGCCCTGACATTCTCAATCGTCTTTGGGGTGATAGTGTATCGAATAACAACTGCAGCCGCTCTGTCTCTCAATAAGGCTACACGCTCCAATGTCCGGGTGACAGTGACAGCAACAGCAGTCATCATCAACCTCGTGGTCATCCTCATCCTGGACGAGATCTACGGCGCTGTGGCCAAGTGGCTCACCAAAATTGGTACTGTGTCACCGAGACTTCTGGCTGTCCTACCAATCTCATCAGCCTCGCTCTTCTCTTACAGAGGTTCCGAAAACAGAACAGACTTTTGAAGAGCGCCTGATCCTCAAAGCTTTCTTGCTCAAGTTTGTCAATGCCTACTCCCCCATCTTCTATGTGGCCTTTTTCAAAGGGAGGTGAGTATAATGGTGTCATGTGTAGAAAGGCACCCCTAACTCTTCCCACACTGTTTGATTTCAGGTTTGTGGGCAGGCCTGGAAGCTACGTCTATGTATTCGATGGTTACCGCATGGAAGAGGCAAGTACAGCCACTGGTGTTTCATGCCTGGCTAACCGGTCCTTTCCTTATCTTCTCCCTGCAGTGTGCTCCAGGGGGCTGTCTCATGGAGCTCTGCATTCAGCTCAGCATCATCATGTTGGGGAAGCAGTTGATCCAGAACAACATCTTTGAGATTGGAGTCCCGTATGTAATGAACTCCTCTAACCTCTCTCCTTGCTTTTTGTAACTTAATCCATTTCTTTTCCAGGAAGCTAAAGAAACTATTTCGAAAGCTGAAAGATGAGACCGAAGCTGGAGAAACTGACTCTGCCCATTCGAAACATCCAGAGCAGTGGGACCTAGACTACAGCTTGGAACCATACACAGGACTGACTCCGGAGTACATGGAAATGAGTGAGAACCCATGGTCCTGCCTTCCACTGGGGTGCTGAAGCCCTCATGCTGTGCTCTCTCGCAGTCATCCAGTTTGGTTTTGTCACCCTCTTCGTGGCCTCCTTTCCCCTGGCACCTGTGTTTGCCCTCCTCAACAACGTCATTGAAGTGCGGCTCGATGCAAAGAAGTTTGTTACAGAGCTGAGACGGCCGGATGCTGTAAGAACCAAAGATATCGGTACGTGCCCCACTTAGAGGCCCCACCAGGCCGTGAGCCAGACGCTGTCTTTTCTGTCTTGTAGGAATCTGGTTTGACATTCTCTCTGGAATTGGCAAGTTCTCTGTTATCAGCAACGTAAGTACTTGCATTCATGACACACTCGCTCTGGCTACTCAGTGCTTATGGTTCTGTCCCTCAGGCTTTTGTCATTGCGATCACCTCCGACTTTATCCCCCGCCTGGTGTACCAGTACTCCTACAGTCACAATGGGACTCTGCACGGCTTTGTCAACCACACCCTCTCCTTTTTCAACGTCAGCCAGCTGAAGGAGGGGACGCAGCCAGAAAACTCACAGTTTGACCAGGAGGTTCAGTTCTGCAGGTAAAGTAATCTTCAGGAGAAGGGCAGCAGAGCTGATCTTAACACCACATTTCTCTTTGGGCAGGTTTAAGGATTACCGAGAGCCGCCATGGGCCCCGAACCCTTATGAGTTTTCGAAACAGTACTGGTTTATTCTGTCCGCCCGTCTGGCTTTTGTCATAATCTTCCAGGTGAGTTGCTGGGATAGGGAATAGCCCATTCGAACTCAGCCCCTCTCTCCTTGGCTTTTTGCAGAACCTCGTGATGTTCCTGAGCGTCCTCGTGGACTGGATGATTCCAGACATCCCCACGGACATCAGCGACCAGATCAAGAAAGAGAAGAGCTTATTAGTGGATTTCTTCCTGAAAGAGGAGCATGAGAAGCTCAAGCTGATGGATGAGCCGGCTCTGAGGAGCCCAGGAGGTGGGGATCGAAGCAGGAGCCGGGCAGCCAGCTCAGCACCTTCAGGCCAAAGCCAGCTGGGCAGCATGATGTCGTCAGGCTCTCAGCACACCAATGTGTGAGCAGTTCAGCCTGCAGCAGAGGAGGGCACGGCAGCAGAGACACGCACATGCACGTAAGCATGTTCCTACACCCACATGGCGTGCTGTCTGTCTGCAGGGGCCTGGCTTGATGGGGTCTTGAAGAGGGGGCAGTGTGTAAAAAGAAAGAGCCTGACAGAATGAGTGTAGGAAGGAAGAGAAATGATGCTACATCTCAGAAACTTCAAGCTTAAGTTTCTTTTAGGTCCCCTTTTAAGCTGCATCCTTTTGAGGGATTGGAACCCCACTGGGGTCTCTCCACCCCAGAGTCTCAGGCACCGCGAGCATTCCCATGTACCCTGGGGCACCCTCTTGTACTTCACCATCATTTCTGACTTTGACCAGCTGTAAGAGAAATGCAGTCAGGAGCACAGCATCCCCTACTTACTATCACTACAAGAAAACTGAGTCACTTGCAGTGGGGCTGCCACAGTCTCAGCAGATGCAAATTAAGTTACAAGGCTGAATGGTGCAGCCGCTGGACCTGATAGTAAGGTGCAAAGGTCCAAACCTGGGCTTGTCTCCACTTCACGTCACAAAAACGTTTGGAGCTAAATGCAGATAACCATCATTTTATGAAAGTTCAGATTTAAAATAATAAAATAAATGGACACATTCTTTATAAAGATGCATCTGTTGTCTTTGGTGCCTTGTCTCT